AGTCATGAAAAGAAAAAAAAAAAGTTACTGATGGGGACTCCTAAGACTTCGCATAATATAATCTTTGCATAGTCTAGGATTGTTAAAATTCCTAACAAGACTTTATAAACTCTCCTGTCTGCAACCAGTTAATGCTGGGTTGGGCCAGGGTTCCCCTCTTTCCCGTCACTTATCCATCTACGCTCATTCTTTTCATAGCCTCACCCAATATCATGACTTGAAGTAACAGTTTACAGTAATAACTCCCAAATTTATATATCCACGCTCGAACCCTCTGCCAATGTTGAATCATAGGTTGAGTATATGGCACTACGCTTTGTGGTCTTACTGACGTTTCAAACTGATCATGCTTGAAATGGGAGTACTGGGCTTCCCGGCAAGCCTGCTCCACTAGCAGCCTCCCCACCTCAGGGTACGGGAAGTCCACACGTGGCGAACGCGAAGCCTATTACATCACCCGGAAGTCCCTGCATCCTACGAAGGCTGGGCCCGGCCAAAGGAGGCCCAATAGAGGGCGGTCTGTCCTTTCCCAGCAGGCTGGGCACACTGTCAGGCGTCCTCCTTTGGGTGGCTATTTTAACTGCTCATTTATCCTTTTCTTCTATGAAAAGATCCAGAAAAGAGGCAAAGCAAGCGAGAAGTCGCGGGCCCAGCCCACAGCAGGGTAAGCACCTTTGTTCGGGGTCTGAATCGGGGCGAATATCCCCGCCTCCTGACCTCGATTTTCCTGAGCTAGAAGGGACCTTTCGACCCTCCGACTTGTGCCTATACTAAGGCGGTGGCCCTAAGACGACGCGGGGGTTCTGGTGCGCACTTACGTGCAGTCGGATGCGCTGGGTGAGTTCCCACACCCGGTAGATGTAAGGGAAAAACTGCATTACCCAGAAGGCACTGCCCCTTGCGTCGGCCGCGGACTCTGGGCCATTGACGACCCAGGACAGGAGAGTTTTCTGCGGGCCAGGGCGGCGGAGGCGGGACTTCCGCTTCTTCGTGTGACGTCATCTCCGTGGGCCGGTTTGGCCCTGAAACAGTGTGGGGCCTAGAGCGCTGGGTGGGCGCGTTCTGCGGCCTGAGCAGGGACGGGTAGTGAAGCGGTTACGCCCCTTCTTCGCGTCTTGGCGGGAGCCTGACGCCCCGCTTCTCCCCTAACGAGGTGTCCCACCGGCGCCCGCCGAGGCCTAGGCCTCCGCAGCCGCCCTCCGTCTCCTCAGCCCCGACGCTGCGCCTTGGGCCTTGTGCGCATTTTTTTCGGGGGAAAACTGAGGCTCGGAGTGCGAAAGTCAGCCGAGGTCGCCCCGCCCAGGACAGAGAAGGGCTGTGGTCGGCTGATCCGCGGCATTCCCGGGATGGCGGCGGCGTGGATGGCTCCGGCGCAGGTGAGTGGACGAGGTTTCGGCCTTGCTGCTGCGGAAACATTACTGGTTCTTTTTGACTTTTCAGGAGTCTGTGACCTTCGAGGATGTGGCTGTGACATTTACCCAGGAGGAGTGGGGGCAGTTGGACGTGACCCAGAGGGCCTTGTACGTGGAGGTGATGCTGGAGACCTGTGGGCTTCTGGTCGCACTGGGTAAGGCCTGTCCTCTCCTCTCCAAAATCAGGATAAGTTCTTTTGTGTATTGTGTTCCCTTCAGGTGACAGCACAAAACCTGAGACCGTAGAGCCTATCCCTTCTCATCTGGCCTTGCCTGAGGAAGTCTCACTCCAGGAACAGCTGGCACAGGGAGTCCCAAGATACTCCTATTTGGGGCAGGCCATGGATCAAGATGGGCCATCTGAAATGCAGGAATACTTTTTGAGACCAGGGACAGACCCACAGAGTGAGAAACTCCATGGGAAAATGAGCCTTGAACACGAAGGTTTGGCGACAGCTGATGGTATTTGTTCAATGATGATACAGAACCAAGTCTCACCAGAAGATGCTCTCTATGGATTTGACTCATATGGACCAGTTACAGATTCCTTGATTCATGAAGGGGAAAATTCCTATAAATTCGAGGAAATGTTTAATGAGAATTGCTTCCTTGTTCAGCATGAGCAGATTCTCCCTCGTGTGAAGCCCTATGATTGCCCAGAATGTGGGAAAGCCTTCGGCAAGAGCAAACACCTCCTTCAGCATCACATCATCCATACTGGGGAGAAGCCCTATAAATGCCTGGAGTGTGGGAAAGACTTCAACCGCAGGTCACACCTCACACGGCACCAGCGGACTCACAATGGAGATAAGCCCTTTGTGTGCAGTGAATGTGGAAGGACCTTCAATCGCGGGTCGCACCTTACACGGCACCAGCGGGTTCACAGTGGAGAGAAGCCTTTTGTGTGCAATGAATGTGGAAAGGCCTTTACCTACCGCTCCAATTTTGTCTTGCATAACAAGAGCCACAATGAGAAGAAACCCTTCGCATGCAGCGAATGTGGAAAAGGCTTTTATGAGAGTACAGCCCTCATTCAACACTTCATTATCCATACTGGGGAGAGGCCCTTTAAGTGCCTTGAGTGTGGGAAGGCCTTCAACTGCAGGTCACACCTCAAGCAGCATGAGCGGATTCACACTGGTGAGAAGCCCTTTGTGTGCAGTCAATGTGGAAAGGCCTTCACTCACTATTCCACCTATGTCCTGCATGAAAGAGCCCACACTGGAGAAAAGCCTTTTGAGTGCAAAGAATGTGGGAAAGCCTTTAGCATTCGAAAAGACCTCATTCGACACTTCAACATCCACACTGGAGAGAAGCCCTATGAGTGTTTACAGTGTGGAAAGGCTTTTACCCGCATGTCAGGGCTCACAAGGCACCAGTGGATTCATACTGGAGAGAAGCCGTATGTATGCATCCAATGTGGGAAAGCCTTTTGTCGGACCACAAACCTGATTCGACACTTTAGCATCCACACTGGAGAGAAGCCCTATGAATGCGTGGAGTGCGGGAAGGCCTTCAACCGCAGGTCACCCCTCACAAGGCACCAGCGGATTCACACTGCAGAGAAGTCCCACGAACCCATCCAGAGTGGGAACGTTTCTTGTGAGAGCACAGATCTCATTCAACACTCCATCATCCACACTGAGAGTAGCCCAGTGAGTGCAGTGAATATGGAAACGCCTTCAATTGCCGCTCATTCCTCCTCACTCGACATCAACGGATTCATAGTGGAAGAAACCCTACCATTGTAACAGATGTGGAAAGACTTTTTACGTACACTTCAGTCAACATCCAAGAATTCCTATTAGCGAAATAGTTTTTTAATATAACCACTGAAGAAAATCTGTGGTGAGAGGAAACATCTTACCATCTGGTCATTCATACTGAAGAGAAACTCCATAAGTATCATCTCTGTGGGAAAACCTGTTTTAGATCATCATTTGTCATCTAAACAATTATGTTAGAAATTGACACAGCCAAGAGTCTTATTCTACATCTGATAATTCACCCATGAAAGAGACCCAGTGGTTACTGTGCACTTAGGAAAACCTTCAGCCACATCTTTCTTATTAGTTTACAGTGAAATGTTATCTCAGGGACATTCAAACAAAGGAGGAGGAGTCATAGGGAAGAGAAAGAAATGGAAGCACAGCTTCTTTCAGACTTCCCTGACAAGCCCATGGCAATTTGTCATCCCCTCCTTATTTTATTTGGGAGAGGGAAATGTTTCAGAAACAAAAGGGCCTCATCCCCTTTATTTTCCCTGTGTATACATTCACTGCTGTCCAGTGCTGTAGACAAACGGTTTGTTTGAAAACATTTTGTGAAAGCCTGCTTTGTTCCACAGCATTGTCTCCACTCTTGAGGAGCAGAAGCATATATCTTTATGAGAAAGATGGAGGCTTGAGTTATGAAATACTTTTACATTTAAGGAGATAAAGGATGTACATATGAATGGGCACATTTTACTGCACACTTCAGACGCTTTGACTTTTTTAAAAAAATTGTTTCTCCGTGTGTCTTTAACCACCCAGTACCATACTTTTTTCTTGATCTGGATCTACTTGTCAATTTCTTCTTTATTTTTCTGTAGGATGGAGATGATATTGTAGCTGTTTGTACATAATGTAATCCAGGGAGTCCTAATTCTTCCCTCTGATTGTGGTTTCTCAGCTTTTTTACTGCTCTTTAGAGAGAGTAAATAGTTCAAAATTCACCTCAACAATTTTCTAGAGGTCAATTTGGAACCAAAAATGAAATAAGACATGTAGCTAAAGTAAGTTAAAAGATTATGATAAACTCAGAAAATAAACACAGAGAAGGAATCTCATTTTTCAGTCTTACAGAAGATTGTGTGAAGGCTGACTATACATAAAGTGACTGGAATTTTAACAGGTGAACCTGCATATGTATATGCAGGTAGTTGTCACCATGGATTGAGTCCAGTCGTAGTAATTAATATGTTTAATCAGAATATTTTGGAATTTCTCTTTTGGTATTCTTTTTGTTTCTTTTATTGTTTTTAATTGACAATGTTTATGGGGTTTGGTGTGATATTTCAATACATGTGTGCTAAGAGTAATGATCAAATCAGGGTAATTAGCATATCCATCTCAATCATTTATCATTTCTTTGTGTTTAGAAACATTCACAGTCTGCTTTTCTAGCTATTTGAAAATATAAAATGTATTATTGCCAATTGTACTCATTCTGCAGTGCCACAGAACACTACAACTTATTCAAATGGAATCTTACTTGCTGTAATTTTGTATTTGTTAACCAATCTCTATCTGCCTCTCTGCTGTCCTTCCCAGCCTCTGGTTACCACCATTCTCAACCTTTTATGCTTGCATATGAGTAGAAACATGGAGTATTTCTCTTTCTGTGTCTAGCTTATTTCACTTAATGTCTTTCAAGCTCATTCATGTTGCTGTGAATGACAGGTTTATTTTTCATGGCTGAGTAGTATTCCATTGTGTATATATGCCATGTTTTCTTTCTTCATTCATCTGATAATGGACACTTAGACTGATTTCTTAGCTATTATGAATAGTGCTTCAATAAACATAGGAGTGTAGATCTCTCTTTGACGTATAGATATATTTGTTTTTGCATATATGCC